TCCTGAAATATTAAACTTGTAGTGTTACTTTTTGAACACTAGAATTCAGAATGTCACTCCCTAGAATGTTAAAACCCCGGGGGTTTAAAAACCTAGAATAGTAGAATCCTAAGAAATTAATTTGCTAGCACATCTGACACCTTAGAAGTGTTAAAACTAATAGTGTACTCCCAGGACACAGTACCTTGGTGCTTCTAAACTTCCAGCAGAGTTGAACTGAGGTCCTTAGCATCTAACTTTGCCACCTCCTCATTGTGTAGGAAGGGAAACTGTGGCTTAACAGAGCGACATGCCCTGCCCCAGGCCTCATAGGAAAGTGGCAACCTTGTTTACCTAAGGTACCTTCTTGCTTTCTTGCAAGGAGGAGGGACAGAAAGAGGAAAAGCTCTTCCCATTTTAAAGGTGAGGCAACGGGGGTGGTGTCTTATGTCTGTAATCTCAGCTACGAGGGAGGCTGAGGCAGAAGAATGGCTTGATCCCAGGAGTTCAAGTCCAGGCTGGACAACATAGTGAGACCCTGCCTCTTAAAATAAAGGCAGGGCAACAGGGCCGCCAAAAAGTGAACACCATGTCCAACTTCTGACCAGAAAACCCAAGCACCCTGTATCCAGGGGTAGCTGGAGTGAGACATATTCCGGGGGGGAAGATGGAGGCACCAGGACAGAAGTTCCCAGAAAGCATGAAGGAAGGGAGACCCTGGAAGAGAGGCTCCAGTGCTTTCCCGTCTCTGGACTGAGGGTCAGAGCTTAGGCCACCTTCTCCCCTAGGGGCATCTCCTGACCAAAGAATCCAGAGTCAAGACCTCTCCGTGCTCCATTTAGAAATGAGGCAGCCAGGCCCTCATCTTTCAGAAGGGCCCAGACACCCCACCCCCGTCCCATAAGCCCCCGGGGCTGAGTCAAGTCTTTCTCTGGGAGGGGGCCTCTGCCCAGCTGTCCCCTGTGCGTCATGTGCAGGAGGCCAGGCGGCTCGCCTTACAGGGACCCGGCCACCTCTATATATAGCCCCTCGAAGACAGCTGCTCAGTCTAAGCAAACCCCAGCAGGAAAGCAGGGGTACAGAGAGGAGCCCCCTTGGCACCGCCACCGCACCCTAGGCCACCCACCATGGCGCTGGGCTTGGAGCAGGCGGAGGAGCAGCGGTTGTACCAGCAGACGCTCCTGCAAGACGGGCTCAAAGACATGCTGGACCATGGCAAGTTCCTCGACTGTGTGGTGCGGGCGGGCGAGCGCGAGTTCCCGTGCCATCGCCTGGTGCTGGCCGCCTGCAGCCCCTACTTCCGGGCGCGCTTTCTAGCCGAGCCGGAGCGCGCGGGCGAGCTGCACCTGGAGGAGGTGTCCCCGGACGTGGTGGCCCAGGTGCTGCACTACCTGTACACATCAGAGATCGCGCTGGATGAGGCGAGCGTGCAGGATTTGTTCGCCGCGGCACACCGCTTCCAGATCCCTTCCATCTTCACCATCTGCGTGTCCTTCCTGCAGAAGCGCCTGTGCCTCTCCAACTGCTTGGCCGTCTTCCGTCTCGGCCTCCTGCTCGACTGCGCGCGTCTCGCCGTGGCTGCCCGCGACTTCATCTGCGCTCACTTCACGCTGGTGGCGCGCGACGCTGACTTCCTCGGACTCTCGGCCGACGAGCTCATCGCCATCATCTCCAGCGACGGCCTTAACGTGGAGAAGGAGGAGGCAGTGTTCGAGGCGGTGATGCGGTGGGCGGGTAGCGGCGACGCCGAGGCGCAGGCTGAGCGCCAGCGCGCGCTGCCCACCGTCTTCGAGAGCGTGCGCTGCCGCTTGCTGCCGCGCGCCTTTCTGGAAAGCCGCGTGGAGCGCCACCCTCTCGTGCGTGCCCAGCCCGAGTTGCTGCGCAAGGTGCAGATGGTGAAGGATGCACACGAGGGCCGCATCACCACGCTGCGGAAGAAAAAGAAGGGGAAGGATGGAGCCGGGGCCAAGGAGGCTGATAAGGGCACAAGCAAAGCCAAAGCAGAGGAGGATGAGGAGGCCGAACGTATCCTTCCTGGGATCCTCAATGACACCCTGCGCTTCGGCATGTTCCTGCAGGATCTCATCTTCATGATCAGTGAGGAGGGCGCTGTGGCCTACGATCCAGCAGCCAACGAGTGCTACTGTGCTTCCCTCTCCAACCAGGTCCCCAAGAACCACGTCAGCCTGGTTACCAAGGAGAACCAGGTCTTCGTGGCTGGAGGCCTCTTCTACAACGAAGACAACAAAGAGGACCCCATGAGCGCATACTTCCTGCAGGTGCCTGACCAGCCTTGGGAGCCGCCAGCTAAGGGCGGTAGCTGACTGGACACCTGGCCTGCAGTTTGACCATCTGGACTCAGAGTGGCTGGGGATGCCACCGCTGCCCTCGCCCCGCTGCCTCTTTGGCCTGGGAGAAGCTCTCAACTCCATCTACGTGGTCGGTGGCAGAGAGATCAAGGACGGCGAGCGCTGCCTGGACTCGGTCATGTGCTACGACAGGCTGTGAGCATGGCTGGGGTGGGGCTGAGCTCCGTCCCTCCCCCACCCCCACTCCCGTCTCCTCCAGGTCATTCAAATGGGGTGAATCGGACCCGCTGCCTTACGTGGTGTATGGCCACACAGTGCTCTCCCACATGGACCTTGTCTACGTAATTGGCGGCAAAGGCAGTGACAGGTGAGGCTGGGCCTGGAGTGAGTCTGTGGAGCCTCTCCACCCATCCCCACCCTCCACCCCACAGGAAGTGCCTGAACAAGATGTGCGTCTATGACCCCAAGAAGTTTGAGTGGAAGGAGCTGGCACCCATGCAGACCGCCCGCTCACTCTTTGGGGCCACTGTCCATGATGGCCGCATTATCGTGGCAGCTGGGGTCACCGACACAGGGCTGACCAGTTCTGCCGAAGTGTACAGCATCACAGACAACAAGTATGAAAGCTTGTCCCTTCCGCCAAGGACAATCCCAATGATGCACCTTCTCACACACCCCCAGGTGGGCACCCTTCGAGGCCTTCCCACAGGAGCGTAGCTCACTCAGCCTGGTCAGCCTGGTGGGTACCCTCTATGCCATTGGTGGCTTTGCCACACTGGAGACGGAGTCTGGAGAGCTGGTTCCCACAGAGCTCAATGACATCTGGAGGTGAGTCCCACCCTGGGGAGGCAAGGGGGCATCCATCCTTGTCCCCACTCTCTCTCATCCCCAGGTATAACGAGGAGGAGAAGAAATGGGAGGGTGTCCTGCGGGAGATCGCCTATGCAGCAGGTGCCACCTTCCTACCAGTGCGGCTCAATGTGCTGTGCCTGACTAAGATGTGACCAGCTCAGGCAGACTGAACTAAGCACCCCTCCCATCCTGCGACCCTCACTGGCCTGGCCTTGTGGGGGCTCCAGAAAAGAGGCTAGGAGAGGCCAGAGTCTACCTGGATCCAGTTATGGTGCCTCAGGGGCTGCGTCAGCCAAGGAAAGGGAAGTGCTGCTTAGTCCTGGACTTTTGGGCAAGGGTGAGAAACTAGAGGCTTCTCCAGTGTTGCCATATCCCCCTAGGTTGTCTTGATCCATGAACCAGAACCACAGGGCGGTATCCCAGGCCGTGTGCTGGCCCTGCCCCAGCCTAGCTGAGTGTGCTGGCAAAGTTCCCCACAGGACTCAGCCTTCTCGTCTGTCCGATGGGAGCATCCCCATCAAGTGCAGTGTACAGTGCAGATATGTCTCCTTCTTTAGGAAGAATAAAGTGCCTTCTGAGCAAGCAGCTCAGGGTCTGCATCAGTGCTCCAAGAGTCAGTGAGCAGGTGTGTTGAAGACTTGGGGCTTCAGTGTTCTGCTGTTGGGCTGCCAAGGTCGATGGTCTCTGCTCTCCATCTGGTGTCCCCTCCACCCTATGGGTGGGAACCCTCCCCTG